ATAGCTCATTGTAGCCACCAAAAGTGTTGGGATTATAGGCGTGAGCCACCCAGCCCGGCCACAGTCGTTCTTCTTTCTGATGCTCAAATTGCCCCATCTTTAGCCAATAGGAACCTCCTGGCCGGGCGCGGTGGCTCATGCCTGTAACCCCAGCACTTTGGGAGGCCGAGGTGGGTGGATCACGAGGTCAGGAGATCGAGACCATCCTAACACGGTGAAACCCCGTCTCTACTAAAAATACAAAAAATTCACCGGGCGTGGTGGCGGGCGCCTGTAGTCTCAGCTACTTTGGGAGTCTGAGGCAGAATGGCTTGAACCCGGGAGGTGGAGCTTGCAGTGAGCCGAGATCGCGCCACTGCACTCCAGCCTGGGCGACAGAGCAAGACTCCGTCTCAACAACAACAACAAAAAAAAGAGCCTCCTTCAGATTGGTGCCAGTGTCCTTTAGACAGAACTCTAGTAGTCTTTTCAGATTCAACTTGTACATTTCCTTCCCCAGACTTCAACTGATCCATTTTCTAAGGAGTCCTAGTTCCTAAATGGGTGTTATTACTATTTTATCTCGGTTTAAGTGTTTTACAGTGGGAGAGGTTGGAGGTCTCTAGTACAGGGTATTGCTGGAAATGAAAGCCTCCTTTCTCTGCTCCTGTATTTTCTTCTGGGGCTTCCATCTCTTCTCAAGCCTTTTCACCTCCTCCAAACCTAGTGTGCAGAGGAGAACAAACCATAACTGGCACCAGCCTGAACCAGCCTTTGGAGGCCTTATTTCGGTATTTCTGAGGGCAGCCCTAGCATTGGAGGATGGGAGATCTTGGGAAAAATGTTGTATTGGTTACGCTGCAAACTTTTATCCTGTCTAACCCCCTGCCCCCAGGTGAACCAGTGTGTTATTGGTACTGCTCAGGCCAACAGGAAGTGAAGACGGATCCAGATCTGTGTGTGTGTGTGTGTGTGTGTGTGTGTGTGTGTGTGTGTGTGTGTGTCCCTATGTCTATGTATCGGGTGAGGGGTGGGAGGGTTGCTGGAGGGTGCTTTATTGGGTGGAGGGCACCATGTCCCAGGGCTATCAAATAAAGAATAGTTTGGTTTTTTTTTTAAATAAAGGTTTTATTAGCATTTGCCCAAGAAGGCAGATACTTTCATATCTGTAAAAGTGGGAGCTGTGATCTGTACCCTCTGCCAAACGTTTACGTGGGAGGCGGGAGCGGGGGCTGAGGGCTTCGTCTTTTCTCCCCTCTGCTATCACCGGTTCTGGACCTTGGCCTGGATCATCTTCCCCTCTGCTAATACCCCCTACCCCGTCCGTCACATCAGGGAGGTGTGCCCTCTAGCTATCCACGCCCCCTCCTTGGTCACTAGTTATAGGTAACTTTCACCCTTCCGCCGGCCACCCCAGCCCCAGGGAAGAACGTTCCTTTGGTGGGTGTCGGCAAATGGGGACCGGACCCCAGAGTCCAGAGGCGGGGCTAGCGCGCGCTCCCAAACTGTTGGCTCTTTCCTCCCGTCCCGCCCTTTCCCTGCCTTTCCGTTCGAACGGCTGGGGCTCTGCCCGCTCGCTGCCCATTGGCTGGCTCTCGGTGGCGTCACCGCCTTGGGTCCTCGCGCCCTTCGTCTGCGCCAGCCCTGGAAGCACGGGGCGGGACGTCCACGGGAAGCGGCGCGCACGCCCGCCGACTCCCTCGCGCCAACCGCCGACGGCCGCCGCCCGGTGAAGGAGGGGCTCAGTCCTCCCAGGTGCCGCGCGCAGGAGGGGACACGCGTGCGCAAACCTTCTCCTCCCCATTTCTTTTCTGGCTAGGCCCCCCCAGGATGCAATGGCGCAGCCCCCCCGGCTGAGCCGCTCTGGTGCCTCCTCACTTTGGGACCCAGCTTCTCCTGCTCCCACCTCTGGCCCCAGGCCTCGGCTTTGGGAGGGTCAAGATGTGCTGGCCAGATGGACTGATGGGCTGCTATACTTGGGTACCATCAAAAAGGTAAGACCTTCTACCTCTGACCTTCTTCCTAGCCCATTTCATCCTGTTTGCTCACCCATTCCAGGTGGACAGTGCTAGGGAGGTGTGTCTGGTCCAGTTTGAGGATGATTCGCAGTTTCTGGTTCTATGGAAAGACATTAGCCCTGGTAAGACTCTAGAGACCTGAGATTGCACATCCGGCAGGCCCTGTGACACTGTGTTCTCTCACAGCTGCCCTCCCTGGAGAGGAACTCCTCTGTTGTGTCTGTCGCTCTGAGACTGTGGTCCCTGGGAACCGGCTGGTCAGCTGTGAGAAGTGTCGCCATGGTGAGAGGGCAGGTCACCTGAATGGTCCAGCTATGCAATAAGTGGTCTACTATTATCACTGCAGCTTATCACCAGGACTGCCATGTTCCCAGGGCTCCAGCCCCTGGAGAGGGAGAGGGCACATCCTGGGTATGCCGCCAGTGTGTCTTTGCGATCGCCACCAAGGTAAAGGCACTTCCCTGTTACCCTTCCTGTGGTCTGAAGCCACCCACCTGTCCTGTCTCTGCAGAGGGGAGGTGCCCTGAAGAAGGGCCCCTATGCCCGGGCCATGCTGGGTATGAAGCTTTCTCTGCCATATGGACTGAAGGGGCTGGACTGGGATGCTGGACATCTGAGCAACCGACAGCAGAGTTACTGTTACTGTGGTGGCCCTGGGGAGTGAGTAATGAGAGGGGAGCAGACTGTGGAATCTGGAGGCCAGAAGTCCTGTGTTCCCCCTCAGGTGGAACCTGAAAATGCTGCAGTGCCGGAGCTGCCTGCAGTGGTTCCATGAGGCCTGCACCCAGTGTCTGAGCAAGCCCCTCCTCTATGGGGACAGGTGAGACCAAGGCAGACTCTCTAGGAGCCAAGAAGTGTGTTTGCTCCCTCTTGCCCATGTCCAGGTTCTATGAATTTGAATGCTGTGTGTGTCGCGGGGGCCCTGAGAAAGTCCGGAGACTACAGCTTCGCTGGTGAGCTGGATTGGGCATGACCTCAGTGTAACCCTCTGTGGTCTTGAAAACTTTGTTTTTCCAGGGTGGATGTGGCCCATCTTGTCCTGTATCACCTCAGTGTTTGCTGTAAGAAGAAATACTTTGATTTTGATCGTGAGATCCTCCCCTTCACTTCTGAGAATTGGGACAGTTTGCTCCTGGGGGAGGTAAGGGGTAGTGCAGTTTTGGGGGTTGGGATCCCCTGGCCCCATTTTTCTTCATTTCTCCCAGCTTTCAGACACCCCCAAAGGAGAACGTTCTTCCAAGCTCCTCTCTGCTCTTAACAGCCACAAGGACCGGTGAGTTGGAGGGAAGAGGAGGCAAGGATGAGCTGACCCTATATCATTTCTCTTCTTGCCCCAGTTTCATTTCAGGGAGAGAGATTAAGAAGAGGAAATGTTTGTTTGGTCTCCATGCTCGGATGCCTCCCCCTGTGGAGCCCCCTACTGGAGATGGAGCACTCACCAGGTCACTGGTCCAGGGGGGATGGGGGAAATTCTGGGGGCTGGGGGGATAAGGAGGCCTCTTACAGCTTCCCTTCAGGGCAGGGCCCTGGGGGAGGGGTCTCACGTCCCCTGGGGAAGCGCCGGAGGCCGGAGCCAGAGCCCCTGAGGAGGAGGCAGAAGGGGAAAGTGGAGGAGCTGGGGCCACCCTCAGCAGTGCGCAATCAGCCCGAGCCCCAGGAGCAGAGGGAGCGGGCTCATCTGCAGAGGGCACTGCAGGTACTGGAGCAGGGGGAACCCTATGGAGCAAAATTATCTCTCAGTCCTTTGCCCCCTCTTCTAGGCCTCAGTGTCTCCACCATCCCCCAGCCCTAACCAGAGTTACCAGGGCAGCAGCGGCTACAACTTCCGGCCCACAGATGCCCGCTGCCTGCCCAGGTCAGTGCTCCTCTGCCCCTCCCCCACAAAATTCAGGTCCTGACTTTCCCCACTCCAACCCCAGCAGCCCCATCCGGATGTTTGCTTCCTTCCACCCTTCTGCCAGCACCGCAGGGACCTCTGGGGACAGTGGACCCCCAGACAGGTGAGATTCTGTCTTCTATTACCAGTGATGCTGCCCATTTCTTACAATTGCCTTCTCTCCCTAGGTCACCCCTGGAACTTCACATTGGTTTCCCCACAGACATCCCTAAAAGTGCCCCCCACTCGATGACTGCCTCATCTTCCTCAGTTTCATCCCCATCCCCAGGTCTTCCTAGACGCTCAGCACCCCCTTCTCCCCTGTGCCGTAGTTTGTCTCCTGGGACTGGGGGAGGAGTCCGAGGTGGGGTTGGTTACCTGTCCCGAGGGGACCCTGTCCGGGTCCTTGCTCGGAGAGTACGGCCTGATGGCTCTGTGCAGTACCTGGTTGAGTGGGGAGGAGGGGGCATCTTCTGAACAGCCTGCCTCTGCCCAGCTCCCCATTCACACACACCGGCACTTTCATACCCTGACCTCTGACCTCACCTACAGCTGGGATGTACCTGGAGAGATAGGGGGTAGTTCTCCCTACTGCCCAGGCTGGAATCCAAGAGTGGGGAGTGGGGAAGAGGCCCTCTTCTCTACCCTCCTTCATGATTCCTGACCCCTCCCATCCTTCCCATTTCCTTTGATGTTATTTTGTTACAGCTTTTTAAATATTTTTTAAAATTATTTAACCCCTGGGGGCAGAGACTGAGGAGGGAGGATGATAAGGGATCCCGGACTCTGTATGATTGAAATAAAGAGAAATAAACAAATCTAGCAGCTCTGAGTCATTCTGAAAGATGTA